TGAATGTACTTAATTCATTTAGTATTATGTATAAATATAAAATTATTTTATATTTGTAAAGCCCTTAGAACCGTGCCTGGCACACAGTAAAGCTCTGTTTGCAAATAATATTTTGGCTCACCAGTAGACCACTAGTTCATACTGCTTGATGATAAGCTATTCCGCCTCATTCGTCCTTGACCCCCTAAACAGGTCTATGCCTTGGTTGCTGGGAAGGTGTGTTGGCTTTATTAACAGTAATAGTGATATGTCCTTTTACCAGGCAATTGCATGGACCAGTATTTATAGGGAAGTTTGAGCCCTGCCGCAGAGGGGTTAAGTGATGGGAAAATGCCTGCCATTTTCACATGCTGTTACAACCAGGCAGTAAAAGTCCTCAGAAGTTAAATTTTAAGTAATCAGACTGGCCACTTTCCTTCCTCTGGGAATGCAGTTGGGATGGAGGGCTCTGTCTCTAGTTGGAAAGAAGTCTGAAGTCCCCTCCTGTGTGGACACCAGACAACAGGTATCCCAGGGCCCTCTAGTTGACCAGCAATACTGTGGAATGAAGACACCCTCAAGTCACATTTGAAATCATTCCGGGTTCTTCCAGTTCAGCACCTTGACTGTTTTCCTCTTCACTGGGAAGGTGCTGGCAGCCTGACGGCCTTTTAGGCTTCTTTTAAGTTTGGGGCATCTGAAACCCGGCCAAGGTGCGGCGGGTAGTGTACTCATTCGAAGGAGAATACCCCCAATTCACTAGACGAGCCCCTAATTGGGGGTGCGGTGCCGGGCGCGCTCTTTCCTCCCCCTTTCCACCAGCACTGCCCTCAGTTCTGCTTCTAGCCACGCCCTTTCGCGTTCACGTCCAGCGCCCTGGCGGGATTGATTTGAGGACGACTGGACTGCCATTGCGCCTGCGCAGGGAGCCCAAGGCAAGAGCCGCTAGGCTGCCCTGCCCGAAGGGCTCAACTGTCAGTGAGCCTGCGCAGGAGGCCAATAGGCTGCCAATACTCCTTGGACTCCCCGCCAGGGCCCTGCTGTCAGTGCGCCTGCGCGCGGGTCCGGCGCCGAGGTTCTTGACTGCTGTGCCGGACGCCAGGTGTAGCCATGCAGCGAGCCGATTCCGAGCAGCCCTCCAAGCGTCCCCGTTGCGATGACAGCCCGAGAACCCCCTCAAACACCCCTTCCGCAGAGGCAGACTGGTCCCCGGGCCTGGAACTCCATCCCGACTACAAGACATGGGGTCCGGAGCAGGTGTGCTCCTTCCTCAGGCGCGGTGGCTTTGAAGAGCCGGTGCTGCTGAAGAACATCCGAGGTAGCGGCTCCGGAGGGGCTGAGGGGCGAAGGTATACATTGAATTTGTCTTTTTTCTTCCATAGAAAATGAAATCACAGGCGCATTACTGCCTTGTCTTGATGAGTCTCGTTTTGAAAATCTTGGAGTAAGGTAAGAATGAAGAAATAAATTCACGTTATAACTGATAGACTTGCTTATCCTATTGTAATTTTAGTTCCTTGGGGGAGAGGAAGAAGCTGCTTAGTTATATCCAGCGATTGGTTCAAATCCACGTTGATACAATGAAGGTAAGAGGATCTGAGTTTGTTATGTTTTTTGAGTTATTTGTATTAATTAAACATAATTTTCTAGGTAATTAATGATCCTATCCATGGCCACATTGAGCTCCACCCTCTCCTCGTCCGAATCATTGATACACCTCAATTTCAACGTCTTCGATACATCAAACAGCTGGGAGGTGGTTACTATGTTTTTCCAGGAGCTTCACACAATCGATTTGAGCATAGTCTAGGGTAAGAAGGGAATGGGGTGGGGAACTTGCAGTGAAAAGTGACTTTTTGTGTTTTTGCTCTGCAGGGTGGGGTATCTAGCAGGATGTCTAGTTCACGCACTGGGTGAAAAACAACCAGAGCTGCAGATAAGTGAACGAGATGTTCTCTGTGTTCAGATTGCTGGACTTTGTCATGATCTCGGTAAGCTGTACAAAGAGACAAAGTTGTTATGTTTTCTTGTTCTAAGGCTGCTTTTGTTTTTAAGGTCATGGGCCATTTTCTCACATGTTTGATGGACGATTTATTCCACTTGCTCGCCCGGAGGTGAAATGGACGGTATGTATTCATACAGTCAATAGTCAATAAAATTAACACATCATATTGTGCTTACTTTTCCTAGCATGAACAAGGCTCAGTTATGATGTTTGAGCACCTTATTAATTCTAATGGAATTAAGCCTGTCATGGAACAATATGGTCTCATCCCTGAAGAAGATATTTGCTTTATAAAGGAACAAATTGTAGGACCACTTGAATCACCTGTCGAAGATTCATTGGTAAGTTTATGTACAGCTTAATTTTAACTGACTAAAACTTCCAGTGGGTTTTCTTGCCTTCCAGTGGCCATATAAAGGGCGTCCTGAAAACAAAAGCTTCCTTTATGAGATAGTATCTAATAAAAGAAATGGCATTGATGTGGACAAATGGGATTATTTTGCCAGGTATGCACTGAACACTTCTGAAAAGTTGGCTAAATTTCATCTCTCTGTTTTGGAATCCTTCTAGGGACTGCCATCATCTTGGAATCCAAAATAATTTTGATTACAAGCGCTTTATTAAGTTTGCCCGTGTCTGTGAAGTAGACAATGAGTTGCGTATTTGTGCTAGAGATAAGGTAAGCTGTGCCAGAGGAGGCAATAAGAAGAACCTATTAATATTTACTTCATGTTTTCCTGCAGGAAGTTGGAAATCTGTATGACATGTTCCACACTCGCAACTCTTTACACCGTAGAGCTTATCAACACAAAGTTGGCAACATTATTGATACAATGTAAGAAACTTGATTGTCATTTCCCTATAAAAATAAACATAAATTTTTGCAAAATGATTTTTAGGATTACAGATGCTTTCCTCAAAGCAGATGACTACATAGAGATTACAGGTGCTGGAGGAAAAAAGTATCGCATTTCTACAGCAATTGACGACATGGAAGCCTATACTAAGCTGACAGGTAAGAAGTAACAGGTAACATAGATGGTCCATTTAATATAACTGAAATGTCATTAAATTGGCAGATAACATTTTTCTGGAGATTTTATACTCTACTGATCCCAAATTGAAAGACGCACGAGAGATTTTAAAACAAATTGAATACCGTAATCTATTCAAGTATGTGGGTGAGACGCAGCCAACAGGACAAATAAAGATTAAAAGGGTGAGTTATCAGGCATCTTTCCATTAGTGAAAGATTCTAACATGGGGAGTCTTGTGTTTTCCAGGAGGACTATGAATCTCTTCCAAAAGAGGTTGCCAGTGCTAAACCCAAAGTATTGCTAGACGTGAAACTGAAGGCTGAAGATTTTATAGTGGATGTAAGTAATTAGCCCAGTAATAAACTGAGTGAAGGTGATAGTGAAATCTCTTCATTTTAAAAAGGTTTCACAACTTCTGCCAGAGAAATTTGCAGAGCAGCTGATTCGAGTATATTGTAAGAAGGTGGACAGAAAGAGTTTGTATGCCGCAAGACAATATTTTGTTCAGTGGTGTGCAGACAGAAATTTCACCAAGCCGCAGGTAGGTGGCCTGTTACTCACAAACTTTGCACACTATTGCCTGTTTTTCTCTCTCTTCCTAATAGGATGGCGATGTTATAGCCCCACTCATAACACCTCAAAAAAAGGAATGGAACGACAGTACTTCAGTCCAAAATCCAACTCGCCTCCGAGAAGCATCCAAAAGCAGAGTCCAGCTTTTTAAAGATGACCCAATGTGAATGTCTGTAGTCAGTTGTTTACAAACTCCCTCTCCTGCACAATTCATTTAGAGGCTTCAATCATAGAATTCTGCAAATTAATGACAACTCATGCTTTAATTTTGTATTTTGAATGTACACGCATGCTGAAGCTAAGTAACTTTTAATCAAAGAAATAAGATGGTATTAGGCAAATCTTACTATACTATGAAAAGCATTACCTTGCCTATTTTTAATATTATTAAAGCCTTTCTCCTTCAGTAGTCTATTTTCTTAGAATAACAACTCTTTTATCTATTCTGAACTCTATTTTTTTTCTTTTTTAAGAGACAAGGTTTTGCTCTGTTGCCCAGCTTGGACTCGAACTTTCCTGGGCTCAAGCGACCCTCCTGCCTCAGCCCCCCAAGTAGCTGGGACTAAAGTCATGTGCCACCACACCCAGCTTACTCTGAACTTTTATGACAGATGATTGTTTTTTGTTTTTAATGTAGAAATGAGACAAGGGTACAAATTGGAACTAGAAATTGACATTGTCATTGACAAACATGGCTAAAAACAAAACATCAAATCCTGCCCCCGTGAAGAGTTCCCTGTCACCTCAAGTTTGAGGATAGTCCTCTAAGAGTGACCTAAGCATAAGTGAAAGACACCTCCCCTCACCCTTCTAGCCCCCTACAAGGTGCCAGGTTGGGGTAAAGAGTTGGAGATGATGGCCAGGAGTGGCCTCCAACACGCTGGTGAGAGGCCTGATTAGGTTTTGGGGAAGATCTGAGAGCTCTGGCCTCTTCGTGAGTGGAACATAAAGCCGCCTCTTGTTGGGAGATCCTACCCCAGTGACAGAGGAATCCCCCAAACTAGGCTGTGCCCTGGCTCCGTGGCGGCTCCAGACCCGGGTAGTGCCTTTGTCCCCTGAATACTCACTCCCCCGGTCCAGAGGGCCTTCCCACTGCCCAGCCTGGAGAAGGCCTCCCCTGACCTGCTCTCTCAGTATCCTGGAGAGCTGGCCAGAGGCCATCACAGGCATCATCCTCAGAGCTCCTCAGACCTGGGACTTTGTTTTTGCTGGTTCAGTGCATTTTGTGTATTTAAGAGCAAACACTAGCCAGGCGTGGCGGCGTGTGCCTGTAGTCCCAGCTACTTGGGAGGCTGAGGCAGGAGGATTGCTCGAACCTGGGAGGCGGAGGTTGCAGTGAGCCTAGATCACGCCATTGCACTCCAGCCTGGGTGACAGAGTGAGACTCCATCTCCAAAAAAAAAAGCACAAACACTGCACTGCCTGTGCTGAAATTAGTGACCACCCAGTGGGCTCCAGGCTCCGCTAGGTAACTTCGTTTTCCCAGCAGTGGAGTGGGCACCACCTTGGTGGGGCAGTGCCCCTGTGCCCAGGGCACACCTCATTCCCAGTTCTATAGCAATTCACCAAGAACAAAGTCTGCAGTTAGAGCCAAAGCTGGTGGTGGCCAGAGGGTGCTGAAGATACAGGCCAGTGGGGATGGGAGCCATGAGCCCCGAATGTCTTCTGCTCTGATGCTCCCCGGACTAAGCCTCCCTGGCACACTGGGAGTGAGGGGCAGCCTGAGCAAGTAGGGGAACTCAGACCACAGGCCAGCAGATTTCCCAGCAGTCCATCACTGGCCACCGTGTAGCCAGATTCTGTTCCGTCCACACTGGGGTGAAGAGTACTTGGAATGTCTGCCATCCTGTATGATCACCCCACCCCCTGTCCATCCATCAGTAGATAATAAGGGTTGGTTACAATTCATAAGAGAATAGTTAAAACACTTCTCCTCTCATGCCTACCATGGTGCTGTATCAAGGGGATTTGTTCACATATGGGCTCAGCAACGCACAAGTGAGGTCAGCCATGGCACTAGGTCATTCCCATTTTAGCCAAGGTGCCTCTATAGGGGTCAGACATCATGTGCCCAGACCTAAGGTCAGGAATGTCATATTTTTCTGTTAAAATCATTTTATTTCTGTGTATCTTACCTTTAAATCATTGTGGTTTACTCTGAGATTCTGTAGTCCTAATATTGTATCATTGTGCTGTCTGCAAAACAACTTGAATCTATTTTGTTTGCATCTTTTGTTACATGTAACGCAGCTGTACTTTATGTTCTTTGCAACTGTTTCCATTATGAGAACGCTGTGCTATTTACAAGGTTACATTTTTCTTGGCCAGGCGAGGTGGTCATGCCTGTAATCCCAGCACTTTGGGAGGCCAAGGTGGGCGGATCACTTGAGGTAAAGAGTTGAGACCAGCCTGGCTAGCATGGCGAAACCCAGTCTCTACTAAAAATACAAAAATTAGCCGGGTGAAATTAGCCGGGCGTGGTGGTGTGTGCTTGTAATCCCAGCTACTCGGGAGGCTGAGGCAGGAGAATCGCTTGAATCCGGGAGGCAGAGGTTGCAGTGAGCCAAGATCAGGCCACTGCACTCCAGCCTCGGGGTCAAGAGCGAAACTCTGTCTCAAACAAAAAGAAAGAAAGGAAGGAAGGAAGGAGGGAAGGAAGGAAGGAAAGAGAGAAAGAAAAGAAAGAAAGAAAGAAAGAAAGAGAAAGAAATATCTTTGCTATTTGTATAAAAATGGAAATTTTAACAGCTTAGCCTCTAGAGAGTTACTGAACGTGGTTACCTTGGGAATGTAAATAGAACTGCAAATTAAAATGACTGGCCACTTCAACTGGGTAAGGGAAACAGCTGCAATAAAGCTTCGTGAATATATATCTCCATCTTGAAAGTTGTGTTCCACAAAGGTTTCGACCTCTTTGTCCAAAAATGCATATTACTCATTTACTCCTTTCATACCTTCATTGTGAAATTAAATAACAGACTCACAAGCACCTGGCACTGGTGGCAGACAAAAAGGCCTCAACATTCTGCAGCAGGCCAGAGGAGGAACGACGCTGCTACAGTATTTATTAGTTCCAGTGCTCAAGCCCAGGTTTCTAAGGTTTGACAATATTCTGTAAGTTAAAATCATTTCCACACATACAGAGTAGAATCCTGTTTTTGTAAGTATACACACACACACACACACACATTCATGGAACATTGTCTGGAAGGATATACATGAAAATGTTAAGAGTTGGGGGGGGTTGAATTTTAGGCAATTTTAATTTTTTTAACGTCTTCTGGTTTTTCTACAATAAACATGAATCAGTTGTAGAACCTCTAAAATGATAATGTTCATGAGGTTGGTTTTCCTCGTT